TTCATCAGATGTCTATGCAGCTTGCCTTGGCCCTTCTTTCAGCCAACTTTATCAGAGTTCTTCCCTGGCCACCCTATTCAAAGTTGCAGCTCTTTGCTACCTATTGAGTTCTAGCCCCTTACCCTGCTTACTTTTCCATATAGCACTTACCATCACCTGATATAATAGATATTTGCATGTTTGTCTATTGTCTGTCTCCCCCCAGTCAGAGTGTAAACTCAGTGAGAGCAGAGACATCATTTGTTTTGCTCAAGGCTAGAACCAGTAACTAAATGAGTGCTGAGCACATTCTGGTGCTAATAAATATTTGCGGGATGAATTATAGATTTTGTATAAATAAATGAATAGCCTGGGGACACAGCCCCACGAATCTCAGGGGAGTGGTAAAAGCACAGTTCTTCCAAGCAGTCGAGTGACTTAGCAATTACTAAGCATGGGGGTCACCTGCAGCCCCTATTCTATGGATGGAATTTGTTTTCTTACATCCTGTTGATTCAGACTGTTCACACATTGCCCAGGTGTTTGAGGTTCAAGGAATCTGCCTCCTTGTTCCAGTCCGTGCAGAATACTTCCCTCTAGTGGCCAATGTTGTTGGCATGTGCCTCTTCAGAGGCAATCTCCCATATCAAAAAAAAAAAAAAAATTCACCAACCAAGAAAGCCAGTGAAATTCTTATTGAAAACAACTGAAAAATGTTTACTGTAAAGCTTATAGCTTGTGGTAGCGGCCTTTTTATCTTTATCAAAGAATCTTAGTTGGCTTCAATATCAAGAGAGAAAATAGGCTGGGCCATCCTCAGAAATGACAGCTGTGTAAGTGTAGCCCTTACACACTTACCTGCTGGGTGTAAATTAAATAGAAGACCTAGGGGATGTTTGAAATGATATAAATGAGCCATTCCTCTTGTTAGGGGAATCACAAGAACAAACTATATGACTAAGTAGAACCAAGGTGACCTTAACCATGGGAAATGCCCGGACTCTCAAGGGGAGCATTGATCACCTTGGTTTGATTGTCCTGTGTTAACACAGCTGAGGTCACCTCCCTGAGAACTAAGAGGATGAACTAAATGACCAGATTAGATTTTCAAGGAAAATCTAAAATAACACTGAGTTCCTTCCTCCTGGCCCTTCACTCACAGTCCACAGTGACCCACACGTTCTCTCCCTTGAGAGACAAAATGAGGCAGATGGAATTCATGAAGACTGTCAAGATGCTGGATGAGTTTGGTGTAGAAGGCTTTTGTCCTACAGGGAGACTGCATGTGTGTTTGGTGCCCGTTTATAGCAATAACAACAAGAGCTACCCATCTGATCTGAGGTCGGGCAGCATGCTGAGTGCTTAATGCACAGTACCGCATTTAACCCTCCCCTGCCAAAACCCTGTGAGGTGGGCAATTGTCCTCATTTTGCTAATGAGAACACTGAAGCTCAGAAAGTCACTTGCTTTAGAGAATTATAACAATAATAATGAAAGCAATAAGGCTGTTTTTTACTGCAGGCTTCTTCTGAGCCAATACTGAGGTGTGGATATTGCATTCATGATTTGATTTAATTCTCACAAGTCCTGTTGAGGGCATGACATATTTTTTACTCCTAATAGGGCAGCACCTTATTAATCTTTCAGCCAAATTTGCTAATGTCAAAATAATATATATGCCTTAATTTATTGAACATATTAGAATTCTTAAAACCCTTCATCCTTCTCTATTCTCTACTGATATTCTTATAATTCTTTATTTTGATATAATTTCCAATTTATGGAAAAGTCCTGGGAATAGTACAAGGGACTTCCATATGCCCTTTGCCCTGATTTACCAACTGTTTACAGTTTTACCCCATTTATTTTATCATTATCTCTCCCCCATCTCTTACGTGTATCTTAATACTTTTTCCAAAACCTTTGATGGTAAATTTGAGACATACATCATGCCTATTTGCCCCTAAGTACTTCAGTGAGTATTTTCTAAGAACAAGAGTATTCTCTTCTATAACTGCAATACCTTTATCAAAGTTAGAAAACAAACATTGATTGACATTAGTGTTTAATTCGTAGTCTATATCCAAATTTTGTCAATTGTCCCAAAGTCCTTTACAGCTGTTTTCCCTCCTCTGGTCCATAATCTAATCCAGGATCATTTACTATACATTTGGCCACCAAGTCTGTCTCCTTCATAAACAAACAATTCCTAAGGTTTTGTCTTTTTGATTTTTGCATTTTTGAAGAGTTTTGGACAGGGATTTAATTTGCTTTATCTGATGTTTCTTCATGGTGTGATTCAAGTTATATGTTTTTGGCAGGAATAACCCAAAAGTGAAGTTATATCTTTCTTGGTTCATCATATTATGAAGCAAATAATGTTGGCTTGTTCCAATACTGATAATAACTTTAATGACTTCATTAAGGTGGTATCTGCCAGGTTTTTCTAAAGTTAGTATTTTTCCTTTTGTAATTAACAAATAAGTTATGGGAAGATAATTTCAGGATATGTAGTATTCTGTCTTTAAATTTTACTCACTAATTTTAACATTCACTGATAATTTCAATCTTTCTGAATTTGTTAGTGGGTATTGTACTGTAAATCAATGTTTTGTATTTACTAATTGGCATTCTGTAAATAAGAGCTTTTCCTTCCAATTATTTATTTGTTCATTTATTTATTGGTCTCTATATGGACTTGAACATTCTTAATTTATTCAATGGGATATAATTATTTACTATAATTATTTTGATGCTCAATATTTCTGTATTTGAACAGTGGGAGCTCCTTCAAGCTGGCTTGTGGGTCCTTTTGACATGAAGGTCTCTTAATCACTAAACCATTATATATATGTGGTATACATATACCTTAATAATCATACTATACCATCTACTGGGGCACTTTCAATATTTCTGAAGAGCCCAGACAAGTCTGATAATAATTACACAAAACAAAGAACAGAAGTTAAACTTTATAGATTCTTTTTCTGCCGGGCAACATGCCATCCATTTCTTGTGCTCTATTTTATTAAAGCATAACAAAAATCTTATTTTACTGATGAGGAAATCAAGGCACACACCAAAGGTCAAGTAATTGGCCAAGATAACTAAGCTAGCAAGCAGCTGAATCAAGATCTGAACACAGGTTTGTTTGATTTGAAAGCTCTTATTCATTACTTTCATACAGTTGAAATTTTCTCTTTTTGCAGGTTCCAGGCCTGTGGTGTTACTGCAGCATGGCCTAGTTGGAGGTGCTAGCAACTGGATTTCCAACCTGCCCAACAATAGCCTGGGCTTCATTCTGGCAGATGCTGGTTTTGACGTGTGGATGGGGAACAGCAGGGGAAACGCCTGGTCTCGAAAACACAAGACACTCTCCATAGACCAAGATGAGTTCTGGGCTTTCAGGTATATGATAATCTCGAGAACAGAGGTAGACATTTTCATATAACTTTGTCTTTTCCCCTTGTAGTTATGATGAGATGGCTAGGTTTGACCTTCCTGCAGTGATAAACTTTATTTTGCAGAAAACGGGCCAGGAAAAGATCTATTATGTCGGCTATTCACAGGGCACCACCATGGGTAGGTTCAAAGAAAAGCAGGTTTGTATACTCGTATTCATGTTGACATATTTCTTCTTTTGCAGGCTTTATTGCATTTTCCACCATGCCAGAGCTGGCTCAGAAAATCAAAATGTATTTTGCTTTAGCACCCATAGCCACTGTTAAGCATGCAAAAAGCCCCGGGACCAAATTTTTGTTGCTGCCAGATATGATGATCAAGGTATGAGACTCCTCAGAAAACTTCCTGTGTACTGTCATGTCTATGTCACTTCATATTTTCACAGGGATTGTTTGGCAAAAAAGAATTTCTGTATCAGACCAGATTTCTCAGACAACTTGTTATTTACCTTTGTGGCCAGGTGATTCTTGATCAGATTTGTAGTAATATCATGTTACTTCTGGGTGGATTCAACACCAACAATATGAACATGGTAAGTGGGAGCCTAGTAAATTCCCAGCATCCATACATCTTGTGAGTTTTTCTATGTCCCCCAGAATACTCATGGTTTGTTACAGAGCCGAGCAAGTGTATATGCTGCCCACACTCTTGCTGGAACATCTGTGCAAAATATTCTACACTGGAGCCAGGTAAGAATGTTGAATTTGCAGTCTTTGCTAAAGGAATTCCTTGTAAATTTTTGTCTCCTTTTAGGCAGTGAATTCTGGTGAACTCCGGGCATTTGACTGGGGGAGTGAGACCAAAAATCTGGAAAAATGCAATCAGGTAAGAAAATCAAATACCATCTGCTGAAAATAACCTAGAGTTAAGAACTATTCCTTTTCTCTAGCCAACTCCTGTAAGGTACAGAGTCAGAGATATGACGGTCCCTACAGCAATGTGGACAGGAGGTCAGGACTGGCTTTCAAATCCAGAAGACGTGAAAATGCTGCTCTCTGAGGTGACCAACCTCATCTACCATAAGAATATTCCTGAATGGGCTCACGTGGATTTCATCTGGGGTTTGGATGCTCCTCACCGTATGTACAATGAAATCATCCATCTGATGCAGCAGGAGGAGACCAACCTTTCCCAGGGACGGTGTGAGGCCGTATTGTGAAGCATCTGACACTGACGATCTTAGGACAACCTCCTGAGGGATGGGGCTAGGACCCATGAAGGCAGAATTACGGAGAG